ATTACAACTGCGTTGACACCAGCCTGGGCAACATAGCGAGACCCTGTCTGTAAAAAAAAAAAAAAAAAAAAAATTAGCCTGGCAACGGTGGCACGCGCCTGTGGTCCCAGCTACTGGATGGAGGCTGAGGGGGAGGATCCCTTGAGCCTGGGAGGTCAAGGCTGTGATAAGCCAAGATCCTGCCACTGCACTCCAGCCTGGGGGACACAGATTCTGTCTTAAAAAAAAATCAGAATCGCAAGTGACCTTTATTTTATTTTATTAGATTTTGAGACAGAGTTTCACTCTGTCACCCAGGCTGGAGTGTAGTGGCACGATTTTAGCTCACTGCAACCTCTGCCTGGTGGGTTCAAGCGATTCTCCTGCCTCAGCCTCCCAAGTAGCTGGGATTACAGGCGCTCGCCACCACGCCTGGCTAATTTTTGTATATTTAGTAGAGACGGGGGTTTCACCATGTTGGTCAGGCTGGTCTTGAACTCCTGGCCTCAAGTGATCTGCCTGCCTGGGCCTCCCAAAGTGCTGGGATTACAGGTGTGAGCCACCGCGCCCGGCCACCTGATGCTATTTTTAAAATAACTGGTCCTTGTAAAAAATCTACACAAGTATATAAAGTGAGTGGCTTAAAGGTGTCCTATTTTGCATGAATTTGCGAGAAATTTTATTGCTGGAGACTCTCGGCTTCTGTCCCAAACTGAGTCACAAGAACTTGATTTATTTTTACTCCGCACCCCTCTGATTGCTTTCTGAGGGTCCTTCCGCTAGAAAGAAATTACATTGTTGGAAAATCAGACAGGAAACTTCGCAGTTCCAGCCTGGAAGCAAAAGCAGGCGTGAAGCTATCTCTTCAGCCCTCCCTCCCCCCAAGGGGAGGGGCACGGGGGCAGCTCGTGCAAGAGTCTGCAGAGGGCGGGGCTAGGGGCGGGGCTCCCACCTCGGTGCGGGGCGGGGGGCGCCGCGCGCTGGTCTGGCGGCCCGCGATTGGGCGAGGCCGCGAGCGGCGTGACAGCTGCCAGCTCACCGGCTCAGACGGTCGCCGCCGCGTTTGCGCAGGGGGAGCTGGTCGCCGCCGCGGCCGCCTGGAATTGTGGGAGTTGTGTCTGCCACTCGGCTGCCGGAGGCCGAAGGTAGGGGCGGTGAGGGCCGCCCGGCCCTGGAGACTTACTTCCCCTTCCCTGCTGTTTTCTGAAGGCCAGCTATTACTTCTCTACTGAGGCCAACTGTGAGCCCTGGTGTGTTTCATTGGCAGGAGAAGAGGCTAATTAAGTGAAACTGAAAGGTAACAAAATGGATTTTAAAATAACTGACATGAGACATTAAGAAGAGACGTCTTGTTTACACAGGGCCCAATCCCCACCCCCAGTCTTGTCTGAATTGTGTGGAAGACATGAGGCACTGAGAGAGGTGGGGGCCGAGTGGCCTCCTCCCACCTGCTCCCCAAACATCTGCTCTGGGCTGCAGTAAGCTGGCAATACAGATTGGTGAGTGCATCCAACCTCTATTTAAGCAGAGGGGAGTCCTGATCGACTGTATGGTTCTACCCAGGGCATATCTCTTGTTGGATGGCTGGACCCACCATGGTAGATGGAGGCTTCAGAATTATCTAGAAGTGGTAGAAGACTCGTTATACCTCTATGCAGGAAATGTCTGACATGTGAGCAAGTGACGACATGGGAATCACAGTGCTGACCTTCTGTTGTCTATGCTTGCACCTGCAGGTCCCTGACTATGGCTCCCCAGAGCCTGCCTTCATCTAGGATGGCTCCTCTGGGCATGCTGCTTGGGCTGCTGATGGCCGCCTGCTTCACCTTCTGCCTCAGTCATCAGAACCTGGTAAATATCTTTATTGTAAATGGGAGGGACCCAGTGGGTCATGCCCTGTGTTTTCTTTTCTCAGAAGGAGTTTGCCCTGACCAACCCAGAGAAGAGCAGCACCAAAGAAACAGAGAGAAAAGAAACCAAAGCCGAGGAGGAGCTGGATGCCGAAGTCCTGGAGGTGTTCCACCCGACGCATGAGTGGCAGGCCCTTCAGCCAGGTATCAGGCCCAGCCCTGTCCCCACAAAACACCCTCATGAGCCTTTTCTCTTCTTGGCTTTTAGGGCAGGCTGTCCCTGCAGGATCCCACGTACGGCTGAATCTTCAGACTGGGGAAAGAGAGGCAAAACTCCAATATGAGGACAAGTTCCGAAATAATTTGAAAGGCAAAAGGTACAGTGTCAACCCTAGGGACTGGGAGGCTACTCCCTCTTTACTCTCAGTTTTCTTTGGACAGGCTGGATATCAACACCAACACCTACACATCTCAGGATCTCAAGAGTGCACTGGCAAAATTCAAGGAGGGGGCAGAGATGGAGAGTTCAAAGGAAGACAAGGTGTGTGATTATTTTTCCTGTGAGTATAAGCCCAATTTAATCACCTCTTTGCTGCTCTCCTTAGGCAAGGCAGGCTGAGGTAAAGCGGCTCTTCCGCCCCATTGAGGAACTGAAGAAAGACTTTGATGAGCTGAATGTTGTCATTGAGACTGACATGCAGATCATGGTACGGCTGATCAACAAGTTCAATAGTTCCAGCTCCAGTTTGGAAGAGAAGATTGCTGCGCTCTTTGATCTTGAATATTATGTCCATCAGGTACTGTATTTCTTCGTCCATAAGTCAGACTTCTATGCTGTACTAAGCAGTGGCTCTGTTGCAGATGGACAATGCGCAGGACCTGCTTTCCTTTGGTGGTCTTCAAGTGGTGATCAATGGGCTGAACAGCACAGAGCCCCTCGTGAAGGAGTATGCTGCGTTTGTGCTGGGCGCTGCCTTTTCCAGGTGAGCAGTATAATGGACGTCCCAATGGCCAGGGTAGTCATGCTGTCCTGTGCTTCTTCCCCAGCAACCCCAAGGTCCAGGTGGAGGCCATCGAAGGGGGAGCCCTGCAGAAGCTGCTGGTCATCCTGGCCACGGAGCAGCCGCTCACTGCAAAGAAGAAGGTGTGTTTCCATGCCCTTCCTCCTGCCCAGCCCCCCTCACCTACCCCTGGGTCTGTGCCCCCAGGTCCTGTTTGCACTGTGCTCCCTGCTGCGCCACTTCCCCTATGCCCAGCGGCAGTTCCTGAAGCTCGGGGGGCTGCAGGTCCTGAGGACCCTGGTGCAGGAGAAGGGCACGGAGGTGCTCGCCGTGCGCGTGGTCACACTGCTCTACGACCTGGTCACGGAGAAGGTGAGTGCCCAGGCCCACCCAGTCTCCTCTTGCCTACCTGGCCTGCGGCTGTGGCGGATGGCAGATGTTCGCCGAGGAGGAGGCTGAGCTGACCCAGGAGATGTCCCCAGAGAAGCTGCAGCAGTATCGCCAGGTACACCTCCTGCCAGGCCTGTGGGAACAGGGCTGGTGCGAGATCACGGCCCACCTCCTGGCGCTGCCCGAGCATGATGCCCGTGAGAAGGTGCTGCAGACACTGGGCGTCCTCCTGACCACCTGCCGGGACCGCTACCGTCAGGACCCCCAGCTCGGCAGGACACTGGCCAGCCTGCAGGCTGAGTACCAGGTGCTGGCCAGCCTGGAGCTGCAGGATGGTGAGGACGAGGGCTACTTCCAGGAGCTGCTGGGCTCTGTCAACAGCTTGCTGAAGGAGCTGAGATGAGGCCCCACACCAGGACTGGACTGGGATGCCGCTAGTGAGGCTGAGGGGTGCCAGCGTGGGTGGGCTTCTCAGGCAGGAGGACATCTTGGCAGTGCTGGCTTGGCCATTAAATGGAAACCTGAAGGCCATCCTCTTTCTGCTGTGTGTCTGTGTAGACTGGGCACAGCCCTGTGGCCGGGGGGTCAGGTGAGTGGTTGGGTGATGGGCTCTGCTGACGTGCAGGGCTCAGCCCAGGGCATCCAGGAACAGGCTCCAGGGCAGGAACCTGGGCCCAGGAGTTGCAAGTCTCTGCTTCTTACCAAGCAGCAGCTCTGTACCTTGGGAAGTCGCTTAATTGCTCTGAGCTTGTTTCCTCATCTGTCAGGAGTGCCATTAAAGGAGAAAAATCACGTAGAAAGCTTCACACTAGTGCTGGCACCCCCCAG